CAATCCTTACATGGAGAGTGCCACACCAGCCATCCATCCTTCCCTTGATTTTCCAAATATGTATTCACAGAACATGTTCTGGCTACCTCAGCAGTCCTCCAACTTGGCCCAGCTGCTATGTTTTCCAGGAAACAGAAATAGGAAGCAATTTTCCTACCTGCCATCACCTTGCTATTTCAGTCCCCACATCCCATTGTCCTTGGCATCACCCATGAGGCTTTCAACAGCTTTGGCCATCTCAGCCATTCCACCTCTCTTCCGCTGTGCAGACAAAAGCGTACCACGGAGGATGGCCATCAGTCCCCGGAACGCCATCAATTCCCACACCTATCCTCATATTCAGAACAGGAAACAACCAGGGTGCCATTTGCCAAGGCAGTTGCTAGTGGCTTTCCAGGCGATACAACTCTCGTGTTCTGTGCCTCCCCTCAGCCCTCACCCCAGGTCCACCTTCCCACCCAGGCTGTTGCAGACATATTCTCTGAGTTCCATGAGCATTATGCCAGGATCTCTACCGCTCCTTCAGTGACACTGTCAAAGGCAAACATGATGGGCAGTGAGTTCCCCACAGCGAGGCTCTCCAATAGCAAATATCCTGAGACCCTGGAAGTGGGTGAGAGTGCTCAGCCAGTCCCCATGTACACCTGGAAGACAGTGGCTCAAGACAGGAAAGATGGTGTCTCACCTCCTCTGTTAGAGAAGCAGAGTATTACCAAAAGCATCTCAAATAAGCCAGTAGAGTTGTCTTCTAAAGTGGTGGAGGTAGATGCTTCCAAAGCTGATCACATGAAAAAGATGGCTTCCATGGGCCTGGTTCACAGCATGGCTGGAAGTGGCTTAGTGCTCTCCAGAAGTGAGATTCTGAAAGAGATATCTTCTCTAAGAAATGGCTGTGCTATCTATAGATCTGAATTTATTAGCACTGATCCATCATCCTGGGTAGTACCCAGGCCAAGAACTAATGAAGAGAACAATGGTGAAAGCATGTTGAAAAACAAGGTGATGGACTGGATGATAATACAACAGCAAAGTTCTTTTTACCTTTGCATGAATGGCAAAGGAACTATGATCCCTAATGTTTTGGGGTCAGTGTCCTGTGCAGGCCACCCCACCTCTATATTAACTCTATATTACCAGTCCCCAACCCCACATAGGGCAGATGGCACTAGGACCAACAGGAGCTCTGTGGATACCACATCATCCATCATTCAGCAAGTGGGCCAACCTCCAACCGTGCCTGTCAAGCAAAGCAGCAGCACTAGCAGCAAGGTTGCCAAAGCCAGCAGCCCAGAACTGAGTTTCAAAGCAAATAAGAATGGCCTTCAACCAAGCCCCCTATTTCTACCTCCAAATGAGGCTTTCAGGCCCCCATCAATTTCCCACCCCAGAAGTTACTTTCCTTACCCAGTACCTAAGGCCACTGCTATAAGACCCTTCTCCTTACATGACAAAGGGCCTGTCTACCCTCATCCAGTTTTGTTGCCCAACAACAGTCTCTTTCTGGGGTGTCTTGCCTCAAAGCCTAGACTGCCTTATGTGGTGCCCATGGGCCATCCAGAGTTTCTGATCTACCAAGATGCCCTGGGATTTGGCATGGTGCAACCCATGTTGATAACACACAGGCCCATAGAGATCACCAAAAAGGAGAAACCAGAGAGGAGGTCACATTCCCAAGAAAGAGCCTGCCGCAAAGACCCAACTCTCCAGAATCAGTTTTCTGAGATGCTGGAAGCTAGCAGTACAGCGTTTCATCCAGAAGTCCCCAATGACAGTCTAAAACTGAACCCCAGCTGGAATCAAGGTAAGATTATTATCAGAAGTGATAAGGTTGTTTATGTAGACCATCTCCAAGAAAAAACAGATGCTAAAACTGATGCAAATGTGTCCAAACCCAGCTTCATAATGAAAAGTGTTGGCCAGAATGCTGACCCTGCCAGTCCCCCAATTGTCAAGCCATACCTGCAGCAGCATGGTGATTTCATCACCCTAAGAGAGAAGTTGGGGCACATTGATGACTTTCATGAACCTTATACTATCAAACAGACTCCAACCAACAAAGAGAAAAAAGAGGAGAAACCAGAGAAAGATCCCATTCCCATGAAACCCAACTGTCCAGAATCAATTTTCTGAGATGTTGGAAGCTGGCAGTACAGAGTTTCATCCAGAAGTCCACACTGACGCATGAAGCTTATGCTCTCAAACGGACTCCAGCCAACAAAGAGAACATAGGGATGCCAGTTTCAACATCATTCCTGGAGCCAACTCTAGTGAGTGATGGTCATGCTGTAACTTTTGGTAAAATCCAAGAGTATCCCAAACCATATTGCCTTGGCAGTGCCCCACTAAGTATGGACATAATCTCTACTTACACCAAAGATGGAGCCAATGAGGCCAAATCAAGTGATGGCAAACTTCTGAAACCAAAGCCATCTAACCTGGTAAAGAGAGTCACCACCTCAGCAGGTTGCATGGCTGACCGACTCAAGTGTGTTACTACTGAACTGTATGCAGATTCTAGTCAGCTCAGTTGGGAGCAACGGGCATTGCAGGTCACCCCCTCTACCCACCTTTTAGCAACTTTACCTGTAGTTACAGTTTAAATATGTAAAGAGTACTGGGGGAGTATGGTAGG